CCCCGTTTTCCTTTGCAGAGAGCTACACCAACTGCCCTCTTCGTCTTTACAACCCTACTTGGGGTCCCTTTCCCTCCTCGCTTGTGCCTGTGAGTTCCAAGAGGTGGAACTGGGGTGAGCAGAGCCCCCAGGTCTCCAGGAGCAGCTCCACCTCCTCACAGGTTACAGTCGCTTCCTCCTACCGAGGTTCTGCCTTCAACCCACTGCCCATGCCAGCTCCCTCAGGCCAGTCTCCCAGACTGTCCCTGGCTCCCTGCACCCTGGCTCCAGCTCCCTGCCCTGGAAAGAAGAAGTCCACCATCTGGTGAGGGTCTGCCACGCATCTGGGGTCTGCCATGCGTCTGCACTGAGGTTCTGCCACGAGTCTGCACTGAGGTTCTGCCATGCGTCTGGAGTCTGCCACGCGTCTGGGGTCTGCCACGCGTCTGGAGTCTGCCATGGGTCTGGGGTCTGCCATGTGTCTGGGATCTGCCGTGCGTCTGGGGTCTGCCACGCATCTGCACTGAGGTTCTGCCACGCGTCTGGGGTCTGCCACGCGTCTGGGGTCTGCCACGCGTCTGGGGTCTGCCACGCGCCTGCACTGAGCAGATATTCCAAGCACACCACCCCTTTCCAAAAGACGGCATACAGTGCATTTCTGTTCCTGCCCCTCACCCACATGGTTCCCCGCTTCCCAATTCCTTGGGGTCTGCTTAAGTCTCACTCTCTTTCCCCCATTCATACAGCCCCAAGGTCGCTCCCTCTGGGGCCCTTTCTTCCCCATTCTTCCCAGCAGCCCAAAGCTCTGGTGGGACAGGGGCAGCCCCTGGGGAGGGAGGAGAGGACCCAGGAACCCGGCTAGGAGGGTGGCCCACCCATTTCCAGTGTGACCTGTTCCCATTCCCCCATGTCTCCTCCCATCCCTCCCGCCACTCAGCTCAGGCTGATGAGAAGCAGAGCAACGGGTGTATCGGTGTTTTCTTTCCTGGTGGGGTAGTGGGGTGGGGCTGAGGAGAGAAAAGGGTGATTAGCGTGGGGCCCCGCCCTCTTTTGTCCTCTTCCCAGGTTCCCTGGCCCCTTCGGAGAAACGCACTTGGTTCGGGCCAGCCGCCTGAGGGGACGGGCTCACGTCTGCTCCTCACACTGCAGCTGCTGGGCCGTGGAGCTTCCCCAGGGAGCCAGGGGGACTTTTGCCGCAGCCATGAAGGGGGCACGCTGGAGGAGGGTCCCCTGGGTGTCCCTGAGCTGCCTGTGTCTCTGCCTCCTTCCGCATGTGGTCCCAGGTAAGTGATGGAGACAGCAGATGAGGCTGGCTGCTCTCTGCTTGCCTATTTTGGTTCACTCCAGGAACCACAGAGGACACATTAATAACTGGAAGTAAAACTCCTGCCCCAGTCACCTCAACAGGCTCAACAACAGCGACACTAGAGGGACAATCAACTGCAGCTTCTTCAAGGACCTCTAATCAGGACATATCAGCTTCATCTCAGAACCACCAGACTAAGAGCACGGAGACCACCAGCAAAGCTCAAACCGACACCCTCACGCAGATGATGACATCAACTCTTTTTTCTTCCCCAAGTGTACACAATGTGATGGAGACTGTTACGCAGGAGACAGCTCCTCCAGATGAAATGACCACATCATTTCCCTCCAGTGTCACCAACACACTCATGATGACATCAAAGACTATAACAATGACAACCTCCACAGACTCCACTCTTGGAAACACAGAAGAGACATCAACAGCAGGAACTGAAAGTTCTACCCCAGTGACCTCAGCAGTCTCAATAACAGCTGGACAGGAAGGACAATCACGAACAACTTCCTGGAGGACCTCTATCCAAGACACATCAGCTTCTTCTCAGAACCACTGGACTCGGAGCACGCAGACCACCAGGGAATCTCAAACCAGCACCCTAACACACAGAACCACTTCAACTCCTTCTTTCTCTCCAAGTGTACACAATGTGACAGGGACTGTTTCTCAGAAGACATCTCCTTCAGGTGAAACAGCTACCTCATCCCTCTGTAGTGTCACAAACACATCCATGATGACATCAGAGAAGATAACAGTGACAACCTCCACAGGCTCCACTCTTGGAAACCCAGGGGAGACATCATCAGTACCTGTTACTGGAAGTCTTATGCCAGTCACCTCAGCAGCCTTAGTAACAGTTGATCCAGAAGGACAATCACCAGTAACTTTCTCAAGGACTTCTACTCAGGACACAACAGCTTTTTCTAAGAACCACCAGACTCAGAGCGTGGAGACCACCAGAGTATCTCAAATCAACACCCTCAACACCCTCACACCGGTTACAACATCAACTGTTTTATCCTCACCAAGTGGATTCAACCCAAGTGGAACAGTTTCTCAGGAGACATTCCCTTCTGGTGAAACAACCATCTCATCCCCTTCCAGTGTCAGCAATACATTCCTGGTAACATCAAAGGTGTTCAGAATGCCAATCTCCAGAGACTCTACTCTTGGAAACACAGAGGAGACATCACTATCTGTAAGTGGAACCATTTCTGCAATCACTTCCAAAGTTTCAACCATATGGTGGTCAGACACTCTGTCAACAGCACTCTCCCCCAGTTCTCTACCTCCAAAAATATCCACAGCTTTCCACACCCAGCAGAGTGAAGGTGCAGAGACCACAGGACGGCCTCATGAGAGGAGCTCATTCTCTCCAGGTGTGTCTCAAGAAATATTTACTCTACATGAAACAACAACATGGCCTTCCTCATTCTCCAGCAAAGGCCACACAACTTGGTCACAAACAGAACTGCCCTCAACATCAACAGGTGCTGCCACTAGGCTTGTCACAGGAAATCCATCTACAGGGGCAGCTGGCACTATTCCAAGGGTCCCCTCTAAGGTCTCAGCAATAGGGGAACCAGGAGAGCCCACCACATACTCCTCCCACAGCACAACTCTCCCAAAAACAACAGGGGCAGGCGCCCAGACACAATGGACACAAGAAACGGGGACCACTGGAGAGGCTCTTCTCAGCAGCCCAAGCTACAGTGTGACTCAGATGATAAAAACGGCCACATCCCCATCTTCTTCACCTATGCTGGATAGACACACATCACAACAAATTACAACGGCACCATCAACAAATCATTCAACAATACATTCCACAAGCACCTCTCCTCAGGAATCACCAGCTGTTTCCCAAAGGGGTCACACTCAAGCCCCGCAGACCACACAAGAATCACAAACCACGAGGTCCGTCTCCCCCATGACTGACACCAAGACAGTCACCACCCCAGGTTCTTCCTTCACAGCCAGTGGGCACTCGCCCTCAGAAATTGTTCCTCAGGACGCACCCACCATAAGTGCAGCAACAACCTTTGCCCCAGCTCCCACCGGGGATGGTCACACAACCCAGGCCCCGACCACAGCACTGCAGGCAGCACCCAGCAGCCATGATGCCACCCTGGGGCCCTCAGGAGGCACGTCACTTTCCAAAACAGGTGCCCTTACTCTGGCCAACTCTGTAGTGTCAACACCAGGGGGCCCAGAAGGACAATGGACATCAGCCTCTGCCAGCACCTCACCTGACACAGCAGCAGCCATGACCCATACCCACCAGGCTGAGAGCACAGAGGCCTCTGGACAAACACAGACCAGCGAACCGGCCTCCTCAGGGTCACGAACCACCTCAGCGGGCACAGCTACCCCTTCCTCATCCGGGGCGAGTGGCACAACACCTTCAGGAAGCGAAGGAATATCCACCTCAGGAGAGACGACAAGGTTTTCATCAAACCCCTCCAGGGACAGTCACACAACCCAGTCAACAACCGAATTGCTGTCCGCCTCAGCCAGTCATGGTGCCATCCCAGTAAGCACAGGAATGGCGTCTTCGATCGTCCCCGGCACCTTTCATCCCACCCTCTCTGAGGCCTCCACTGCAGGGAGACCGACAGGACAGTCAAGCCCAACTTCTCCCAGTGCCTCTCCTCAGGAGACAGCCGCCATTTCCCGGATGGCCCAGACTCAGAGGACAAGAACCAGCAGAGGGTCTGACACTATCAGCCTGGCGTCCCAGGCAACCGACACCTTCTCAACAGTCCCACCCACACCTCCATCGATCACATCCAGTGGGCTTACATCTCCACAAACCCAGACCCACACTCTGTCACCTTCAGGGTCTGGTAAAACCTTCACCACGGCCCTCATCAGCAACGCCACCCCTCTTCCTGTCACCTACGCTTCCTCGGCATCCACAGGTCACACCACCCCTCTTCATGTCACCGATGCTTCCTCAGTATCCACAGGTCACGCCACCCCTCTTCCTGTCACCGACACTTCCTCAGAATCCACAGGTCACGCCACCCCTCTTCCTGTCACCAGCCCTTCCTCAGTATCCACAGGTCACACCACCCCTCTTCCTGTCACCGACACTTCCTCAGAATCCACAGGTCATGTCACCCCTCTTCCTGTCACCAGCCTTTCCTCAGCATCCACAGGTGACAGCACCCCTCTTCCTGTCACTGACACTTCCTCAGCATCCACAGGTCACGTCACCCCTCTTCCTGTCACCAGCCTTTCCTCAGCATCCACAGGTGACACCACCCCTCTTCCTGTCACTGACACTTCCTCAGCATCCACAGGTCACGCCACCTCTCTTCCTGTCACCGACACTTCCTCAGTATCCACAGGTCACACCACCCCTCTTCCTGTCACCGACACTTCCTCAGCATCCACAGGTCACGCCACCTCTCTTCCTGTCACCGACACTTCCTCAGTATCCACAGCTCACGCCACCCCACTTCCTGTCACCGGCCTTTCTTCAGCTTCCACAGATGACACCACCCGTCTTCCTGTCACCGACGTTTCCTCGGCATCCACAGGTCAGGCCATCCCTCTTCCTGTCACCAGCCCTTCCTCAGCATCCACAGGTGACACCACCCCTCTTCCTGTCACCGACGCTTCCTCAGCATCCACAGGTGACACCACCTCTCTTCCTGTCACCATCCCTTCCTCAGCATCTTCAGGTCACACCACCTCTCTTCCTGTCACCGACGCTTCCTCAGTGTCCACAGGTCACGCCACCTCTCTTCTTGTCACCGACGCTTCCTCAGTATCCACAGGTGACACCACCCCTCTTCCTGTCACCGACACTAACTCAGCATCCACAGGTGACACCACCCCTCTTCATGTCACCGACGCTTCCTCAGTATCCACAGGTCACGCCACCTCTCTTCCTGTCACCAGCCTTTCCTCAGCATCCACAGGTGACACCACGCCTCTTCCTGTCACTAGCCCTTCCTCAGCATCCTCAGGTCACACCACCCCTCTTCCTGTCACCGACGCTTCCTCAGTACCCACAGGTCACGCCACCTCTCTTCCTGTCACCGACGCTTCCTCAGTGTCCACAGGTCACGCCACCCCTCTTCCTGTCACCGACGCTTCCTCAGTGTCCACAGGTCATGCCACCCCTCTTCCGGTCACCGACACTTCCTCAGTATCTACAGGACAGGCCACCCCTCTTCCTGTCACCAGCCTTTCCTCAGCATCCACTGGTGACACCACGCCGCTTCCTGTCACCGATACTTCCTCAGCATCCACAGGTCAGGACACCCCTCTTCCTGTCACCAGCCTTTCCTCAGTATCCACAGGTGACACCACGCCTCTTCCTGTCACTAGCCCTTCCTCAGCATCCACAGGTCACGCCACCCCTCTTCTTGTCACCGACGCTTCCTCAGTATCCACAGGTCACGCCACCTCTCTTCTTGTCACCGACGCTTCCTCAGTATCCACAGGTCACGCCACCGCTCTTCATGTCACCGATGCTTCCTCATTATCCACAGGGGACACCACCCCTCTTCCTGTCACCAGCCCTTCCTCAGCATCCACAGGTGACACCACCCCTCTTCCTGTCACCGACACTTCCTCAGCATCCACAGGTCACGCCACCTCTCTTCCTGTCACCGACACTTCCTCAGCATCCACAGGTCACGCCACCCCTCTTCCTGTCACCGACACTTCCTCAGCATCCACAGGTCAGGCCACCCCTCTTCCTGTCACCGGCCCTTCCTCAGCATCCACAGGTCACGCCATCCCTCTTCTTGTCACCGACACTTCCTCAGCATCCACAGGACAGGCCACCCCTCTTCCTGTCACCAGCCTTTCCTCAGCATCCACAGGTGACACCACCCCTCTTCCTGTCACCGACGCTTCCTCAGTGTCCACAGGTCACGCCACCTCTCTTCCTGTCACCAGCCTTTCCTCAGTATCCACAGGTGACACCACCCCTCTTCCTGTCACCAGCCCTTCCTCAGCATCCTCAGGTCACACCACCCCTCTTCCTGTCACCGACGCTTCCTCAGTATCCACAGGTGACACCACCCCTCTTCCTGTCACCAGCCCTTCCTCAGCATCCTCAGGTCACACCACCCCTCTTCCTGTCACCAGCCCTTCCTCAGCATCCTCAGGTCACACCACCCCTCTTCCTGTCACCGACGCTTCCTCAGCATCCACAGGTGACACCACCCCTCTTCCTGTCACCGACACTTCCTCAGCATCCACAGGTCACGCCACCCATCTTCCTGTCACCGGCCTTTCCTCAGCTTCCACAGGTGACACCACCCGTCTTCCTGTCACCAACGTTTCCTCGGCATCCACAGGTCATGCCACCCCTCTTCCTGTCACCAGCACTTCCTCAGCATCCACAGGTGACACCACCCCTCTTCCTGGCACCGACACTTCCTCAGTATCCACAGGTCACACCACCCCTCTTCTTGTCACCGACGCTTCGTCAGTATCCACAGGTGACACCACCCGTCTTCCTGTCACCAGCCCTTCCTCAGCATCTACAGGTCACACCACCCCTCTACCTGTCACCGACACTCCCTCAGCATCCACAGGTGACACCACCCCTCTTCCTGTCACCAATGCTTCCTCATTATCCACACGTCACACCACCTCTCTTCATGTCACCAGCCCTTCCTCAGCATCCACAGGTCACGCCACCTCTCTTCCTGTCACCGACACTTCCTCAGTATCCACAGGTCATGCCACCCCTCTTCATGTCACCAGCCCTTCCTCAGCATCCACAGGTGACACCACCCCTCTTCCTGTCACCGACACTTACTCAGCATCCACAGGTCAGGCCACCCCTCTTCCTGTCACCGACACTTCCTCAGCATCCACAGGTGACACCACCCCTCTTCCTGTCACCGACACTTCCTCAGCATCCACAGGTCACGCCACCCCTCTTCCTGTCACCAACACTTCCTCAGTATCCACAGGTCACGCCACCCCTCTTCATGTCACCAGCCCTTCCTCAGCATCCACAGGTCACACCACCCCTCTTCCTGTCACCGACGCTTCGTCAGTGTCCACAGGTCACGCCACCTCTCTTCCTGTCACCGACGCTTCCTCAGTGTTCACAGGTCACGCCACCTCGCTTCCTGTCACCATCCCTTCCTCAGCATCCTCAGGTCACACCACCCCTCTTCCTGTCACCGACGCTTCCTCAGTGTCCACAGGTCACGCCACCTCTCTTCCTGTCACCGACGCTTCCTCAGTGTCCACAGGTCACGCCACCCCTCTTCCTGTCACCGACGCTTCCTCAGTGTCCACAGGTCACGCTACCCCTCTTCCTGTCACCGACACTTCCTCAGTATCCACAGGTCACGCCACCCCTCTTCCTCTCACCAGCCTTTCCTCAGTATCCACAGGTGACACCACGCCTCTTCCTGTCACCGACACTTCCTCAGCATCCACAGGTCAGGCCACCCCTCTTCCTGTCACCAGCCTTTCCTCAGTATCCACAGGTGACACCACCCCTCTTCCTGTCACCGACACTTCCTCAGCATCCACAGGTCACGCCACCTCTCTTCCTGTCACCGACACTTCCTCAGCATCCACAGGTCACGCCACCCCTCTTCCTGACACCGACACTTCCTCAGCATCCACAGGTCACGCCACCCCTCTTCCTGTCACCGACACTTCCTCAGCATCCACAGGTCACGCCACCCTTCTTCCTGTCACCGACACTTCCTCAGCATCCATAGGTCACGCCACCCCTCTTCCTGTCACCGACACTTCCTCAATATCCACAGGTCACGCCACCCCTCTTCATGTCACCAGCCCTTCCTCAGCATCCACCGGTCACGCCACCCCGCTTCCTGTCACCGACACTTCCTCAGCATCCACAGGTCACGCCAACCCTCTTCATGTCACCAGCCCTTCCTCAGCATCCACCGGTCACGCCACCCCGCTTCCTGTCACCGACACTTCCTCAGCATCCACAGGTCACGCCACCCCTCTTCCTGTCACCAGCCTTTCCTCAGTATCCACAGGTGACACCACGCCTCTTCCTGTCACTAGCCCTTCCTCAGCATCCACAGGTCACACCACCCCTCTTCCTGTCACCGACACTTCCTCAGCATCCACAGGTCAGGCCACCGCTCTTCCTGTCACCAGCACTTCCTCAGCATCCACAGGTGACACCACCCCTCTTCCTGTTACCGACACTTCCTCAGCATCCACAGGTCAGGCCACCCCTCTTCCTGTCACCAGCCTTTCCTCAGTATCCACAGGTGACACCACGCCTCTTCCTGTCACTAGCCCTTCCTCAGCATCCACAGGTCACGCCACTCCTCTTCTTGTCACCGACGCTTCCTCAGCATCCACAGGTCAGGCCACCCCTCTTCCTGTCACCGACACTTCCTCAGCATACACAGGTGACACCACCTCTCTTCCTGTCACCGACACTTCCTCATCATCCACAGGTGACACCACCCCTCTTCTTGTCACCGAGACTTCCTCAGCATCCACAGGTCACGCCACCCCTCTTCATGTCACCAGCCCTTCCTCAGCATCCACAGGTGACACCACCCCTGTGCCTGTCACCGACACTTCCTCAGTATCCACAGGTCACGCCACCCCTCTTCCTGTCACCGGCCTTTCCTCAGCTTCCACAGGTGACACCACCCGTCTTCCTGTCACCGACATTTCCTCGGCATCCACAGGTCAGGCCACCCCTCTTCCTGTCACCAACACTTCCTCAGCATCCACAGGTCACGCCACCCCTCTTCCTGTCACCGGCCTTTCCTCAGCTTCCACAGGTGACACCACCCGTCTTCCTGTCACCGACATTTCCTCGGCATCCACAGGTCAGGCCACCCCTCTTCCTGTCACCAACACTTCCTCAGTATCCACAGGTGACACCATGCCTCTTCCTGTCACTAGCCCTTCCTCAGCATCCACAGGTCACGCCACCCCTCTTCCTGTCACCAGCACTTCCTCAGCATCCACCGGTCACGCCACCCCTGTTCCTGTCACCAGCACTTCCTCAGCATCTACAGGTCACACCACCCCTCTTCCTGTCACCGACACTTCCTCAGCATCCACAGGTGACACCACCCCTCTTCCTGTCACCAGCCCTTCCTCAGCATCTACAGGTCACACCACCCCTCTTCATGTCACCATCCCTTCCTCAGCATCCACAGGTGACACCAGCACTCTTCCTGTCACCGGCGCTTCCTCAGCATCCACCGGTCACGCCACCCCTCTTCCTGTCACCGACACTTCCTCAGTATCCACAGGTCACGCCACCCCTCTTCCTGTCACCAGCTTTTCCTCAGTATCCACAGGTGACACCACGCCTCTTCCTGTCACCGACACTTCCTCAGTATCCACAGGTCACGCCACCCCTCTTCCTGTCACCAGCTTTTCCTCAGTATCCACAGGTGACACCACCCCTCTTCCTGTCACCGACGCTTCCTCGGCATCCACCGGTCACGCCACCCCTCTTCCTGTCACCGACACTTCCTCAGTATCCACAGGTCACGCCACCCCTCTTCCTCTCACCAGCCTTTCCTCAGTATCCACAGGTGACACCACGACTCTTCCTGTCACCGACACTTCCTCAGTATCCACAGGTCACGCCACCCCTCTTCCTGTCACCAGCTTTTCCTCAGTATCCACAGGTGACACCACCCCTCTTCCTGTCACCGACGCTTCCTCGGCATCCACCGGTCACGCCACCCCTCTTCCTGTCACCGACACTTCCTCAGTATCCACCGGTCACGCCACGCCTCTTCCTGTCACCAGCCTTTCCTCAGTATCCACAGGTGACACCACCCCTCTTCCTGTCACCGACGCTTCCTCGGCATCCACAGGTCAGGCCACCCCTCTTCCTGTCACCAGCCTTTCCTCAGTATCAACAGGTGACACCACGCCTCTTCCTGTCACCATCCCTTCCTCAGCATCCTCAGGTCACACCACCTCTCTTCCTGTCACCGACACTTCCTCAGCATCCACAGGTCAGGCCACCCCTCTTCCTGTCACCAGCCTTTCCTCAGTATCCACAGGTGACACCACCCCTCTTCTTGTCACCGACGCTTCCTCAGTATCCACAGGTCACGCCACCCCTCTTCCTGTCACCGACACTTCCTCAGCATCCACAGGTGACACCACCCGTCTTCCTGTCACAGACACTTCCTCAGCATCCACAGGTCAGGCCACCCCTCTTCCTGTCACCAGCCTTTCCTCAGTATCCACAGGTGACACCACCCCTCTTCTTGTCACCAACACTTCCTCAGTATCCAGAGGTCACGCCACCTCTCTTCCTGTCACCATCCCTTCCTCATCATCCTCAGGTCACACCACCCCTCTTCCTGTCACCAGCACTTCCTCAGTATCTACAGGTCACGTCACCCCTCTTCCTGTCACCAGCACTTCCTCAGCATCCACAGGTCACGCCACCTCTCTTCCTGTCACCGACACTTCCTCAGTATCCACAGGTCACGCCACCTCTCTTCCTGTCACCGACACTTCCTCAGTATCCACAGGTCACGCCACCCCTCTTCCTGTCACCGACGCTTCCTCAGTGTCCACAGGTCACGCCACGCCTCTTCCTGTCACCGACGCTTCCTCAGCATCCACAGGTGACACCACCCCTCTTCCTGTCACCAACACTTCCTCAGCATCCACAGGTCAGGCCACCCCTCTTCCTGTCACCAGCCTTTCCTCAGTATCCACAGGTGACACCATGCCTCTTCCTGTCACTAGCCCTTCCTCAGCATCCACAGGTCACGCCACCCCTCTTCCTGTTACCGGCCTTTCCTCAGCTTCCACAGGTGACACCACCCCTCTTCCTGTCACTGACACTTCCTCAGCATCCACAGGTCACGTCACCCCTCTTCCTGTCACCAGCCTTTCCTCAGCATCCACAGGTGACAGCACCCCTCTTCCTGTCACTGACACTTCCTCAGCATCCACAGGTCACGTCACCCCTCTTCCTGTCACCAGCCTTTCCTCAGCATCCACAGGTGACACCACCCCTCTTCCTGTCACTGACACTTCCTCAGCATCCACAGGTCACGCCACCCCTCTTCATGTCACTGATGCTTCCTCAGCATCCACAGGTCAGGCCACCCTTCTTCCTGTCACCAGCCTTTCCTCAGTATCCACAGGTGACACCACGCCTCTTCCTGTCACTAGCCCTTCCTCAGCATCCACAGGTCACGCCACCCCTCTTCTTGTCACCGACACTTCCTCAGCATCCACAGGACACGCCACCCCTCTTCCTGTCACGGACGCTTCCTCAGTGTCCACAGGTCACGCCACCTCTCTTCCTGTAACCATCCGTTCCTCAGGTTCCACAGGTCACACCACCCCTCTTCCTGTCACCGACACTTCCTCAGCATCCACAGGTCAGGCCACCTCTCTTCTTGTCACCGACACTTCCTCAGTATCCACAGGTGACACCACGCCTCTTCCTGTCACTAGCACTTCCTCAGCATCCACAGGTCACGTCACTCCTCTTCATGTCACCAGCCCTTCCTCAGCATCCACAGGTCACGCCACCCCTCTTCCTGTCACCAGCCTTTCCTCAGCATCCACAGGTGACACCATGCCTCTTCCTGTCACTAGCCCTTCCTCAGCATCCACAGGTGACACCACCCCTCTTCCTGTCACCGACGCTTCCTCAGTATCCACAGGTCACACCACCCCTCTTCCTGTCACCAGCCCTTCCTCAGCATCTACAGGTCACACCACCCCTCTTCCTGTCACCGACACTACCTCAGCATCCAAAGGTGACACCACCCCTCTTCCTGTCACCAGCCCTTCCTCAGCATCTACAGGTCACACCACCCCTCTTCCTGTCACCGACACTTCCTCAGCATCCACAGGTGACACCACCCCTCTTCCTGTCACCAGCCCTTCCTCAGCATCCACAGGTCACGCCACCCCTCTTCCTGTCACCAATGCTTCCTCATTATCCACAGGTCACGCCACCCCTCTTCATGTCACCAGCCCTTCCTCAGCATCCACAGGTCACGCCACCCCTCTTCCTGTCACCAGCACTTCCTCAGCATCCACCGGTCACGCCACCTCTCTTCCTGTCACCAGCACTTCCTCAGCATCCACCGGTCACGCCACCCCTCTTCCTGTCACCGACAATTCCTCAGTATCCACAGGTCACGCCACCCCTCTTCCTGTCACCGGCCTTTCCTCAGCTACCACAGATGACACCACCCGTCTTCCTGTCACCGACGTTTCCTCGGCATCCACAGGTCAGGCCACCCCTCTTCCTGTCACCAGCCTTTCCTCAGTATCCACAGGTGACACCACGCCTCTTCCTGTCACTAGCCCTTCCTCAGCATCCACAGGTCACGCCAGCCCTCTTCTTGTCACTGACGCTTCCTCAGCATCCACAGGTCAGGCCACCCCTCTTCCTGTCACCGACACTTCCTCAGTATCCACAGCTCACGCCACCCCACTTCCTGTCACCGGCCTTTCTTCAGCTTCCACAGATGACACCACCCGTCTTCCTGTCACCGACGTTTCCTCGGCATCCACAGGTCAGGCCATCCCTCTTCCTGTCACCAGCCCTTCCTCAGCATCCACAGGTGACACCACCCCTCTTCCTGTCACCGACGCTTCCTCAGCATCCACAGGTGACACCACCTCTCTTCCTGTCACCATCCCTTCCTCAGCATCTTCAGGTCACACCACCTCTCTTCCTGTCACCGACGCTTCCTCAGTGTCCACAGGTCACGCCACCTCTCTTCTTGTCACCGACGCTTCCTCAGTATCCACAGGTGACACCACCCCTCTTCCTGTCACCGACACTAACTCAGCATCCACAGGTGACACCACCCCTCTTCATGTCACCGACGCTTCCTCAGTATCCACAGGTCACGCCACCTCTCTTCCTGTCACCAGCCTTTCCTCAGCATCCACAGGTGACACCACGCCTCTTCCTGTCACTAGCCCTTCCTCAGCATCCTCAGGTGACACCACCCCTCTTCCTGTCACCGACACTTCCTCAGCATCCACAGGTCACGCCACCCATCTTCCTGTCACCGGCCTTTCCTCAGCTTCCACAGGTGACACCACCCGTCTTCCTGTCACCAACGTTTCCTCGGCATCCACAGGTCATGCCACCCCTCTTCCTGTCACCAGCACTTCCTCAGCATCCACAGGTGACACCACCCCTCTTCCTGGCACCGACACTTCCTCAGTATCCACAGGTCACACCACCCCTCTTCTTGTCACCGACGCTTCGTCAGTATCCACAGGTGACACCACCCGTCTTCCTGTCACCAGCCCTTCCTCAGCATCTACAGGTCACACCACCCCTCTTCATGTCACCGATGCTTCCTCAGTATCCACAGGTCACACCACCCCTCTTCCTGTCACCGACACTTCCTCAGCATCCACAGGTCAGGCCACCTCTCTTCTTGTCACCGACACTTCCTCAGTATCCACAGGTGACACCACGCCTCTTCCTGTCACTAGCACTTCCTCAGCATCCACAGGTCACGTCACTCCTCTTCATGTCACCAGCCCTTCCTCAGCATCCACAGGTCACGCCACCCCTCTTCCTGTCACCAGCCTTTCCTCAGCATCCACAGGTGACACCACCCCTCTTCCTGTCACCGACACTTCCTCAGTATCCACAGGTCACACCACCCCTCTTCCTGTCACCAGCCCTTCCTCAGCATCTACAGGTCACACCACCCCTCTTCCTGTCACCGACACTTCCTCAGCATCCAAAGGTGACACCACCCCTCTTCCTGTCACCAGCCCTTCCTCAGCATCTACAGGTCACACCACCCCTCTTCCTGTCACCGACACTTCCTCAGCATCCACAGGTGACACCACCCCTCTTCCTGTCACCAATGCTTCCTCATTATCCACAGGTCACGCCACCCCTCTTCATGTCACCAGCCCTTCCTCAGCATCCACAGGTCACGCCACCCCTCTTCCTGTCACCAGCACTTCCTCAGCATCCACCGGTCACGCCACCCCTCTTCCTGTCACCAGCACTTCCTCAGCATCCACCGGTCACGCCACCCCTCTTCCTGTCACCGACAATTCCTCAGTATCCACAGGTCATGCCACCCCTCTTCCTGTCACCGGCCTTTCCTCAGCTACCACAGATGACACCACCCGTCTTCCTGTCACCGACGTGTCCTCGGCATCCACAGGTCAGGCCACCCCTCTTCCTGTCACCAGCCTTTCCTCAGTATCCACAGGTGACACCACGCCTCTTCCTGTCACTAGCCCTTCCTCAGCATCCACAGGTCACGCCAGCCCTCTTCTTGTCACTGACGCTTCCTCAGCATCCACAGGTCAGGCCACCCCTCTTCCTGTCACCGACACTTCCTCAGTATCCACAGCTCACGCCACCCCACTTCCTGTCACCGGCCTTTCCTCAGCTTCCACAGATGACACCACCCGTCTTCCTGTCACCGACGTTTCCTCGGCATCCACAGGTCAGGCCATCCCTCTTCCTGTCACCAGCCCTTCCTCAGCATCCACAGGTGACACCACCCCTCTTCCTGTCACCGACGCTTCCTCAGCATCCACAGGTGACACCACCTCTCTTCCTGTCACCATCCCTTCCTCAGCATCTTCAGGTCACACCACCTCTCTTCCTGTCACCGACGCTTCCTCAGTGTCCACAGGTCACGCCACCTCTCTTCTTGTCACCGACGCTTCCTCAGTATCCACAGGTGACACCACCCCTCTTCCTGTCACCGACACTAACTCAGCATCCACAGGTGACACCACCCCTCTTCATGTCACCGACGCTTCCTCAGTATCCACAGGTCACGCCACCTCTCTTCCTGTCACCAGCCTTTCCTCAGCATCCACAGGTGACACCACGCCTCTTCCTGTCACTAGCCCTTCCTCAGCATCCTCAGGTCACACCACCTCTCTTCCTGTCACCGACGCTTCCTCAGTGTCCACAGGTCACGCCACCTCTCTTCCTGTCACCATCCCTTCCTCAGCATCCTCAGGTCACACCACCCCTCTTCCTGTCACCGACGCTTCCTCAGTACCCACAGGTCACGCCACCTCTCTTCCTGTCACCGACGCTTCCTCAGTGTCCACAGGTCACGCCACCCCTCTTCCTGTCACCGACGCTTCCTCAGTGTCCACAGGTCATGCCACCCCTCTTCCGGTCACCGACACTTCCTCAGTATCTACAGGACAGGCCACCCCTCTTCCTGTCACCAGCCTTTCCTCAGCATCATCCACTGGTGACACCACGCCGCTTCCTGTCACTGATACTTCCTCAGCATCCACAGGTCAGGACACCCCTCTTCCTGTCACCAGCCTTTTCTCAGTATCCACAGGTGACACCACGCCTCTTCCTGTCACTAGCCCTTCCTCAGCATCCACAGGTCACGCCACCCATCTTCTTGTCACCGACGCTTCCTCAGTATCCACAGGTCACGCCACCTCTCTTCTTGTCACCGACGCTTCCTCAGTATCCACAGGTCACGCCACCGCTCTTCATGTCACCGATGCTTCCTCATTATCCACAGGGGACACCACCCCTCTTCCTGTCACCAGCCCTTCCTCAGCATCCACAGGTGACACCACCCCTCTTCCTGTCACCGACACTTCCTCAGTATCCACAGGTCACGCCACCTCTCTTCCTGTCACTGACACTTCCTCAGCATCCACAGGTCACGCCACCTCTCTTCCTGTCACCGACACTTCCTCAGCATCCACAGGTCAGGCCACCCCTCTTCCTGTCACCAGCCCTTCCTCAGCATCCACAGGTCACGCCATCCCTCTTCTTGTCACCGACACTTCCTCAGCATCCACAGGACAGGCCACCCCTCTTCCTGTCACCAGCCTTTCCTCAGCATCCACAGGTGACACCACCCCTCTTCCTGTCACCGATGCTTCCTCAGTGTCCACAGGTCACGCCACCTCTCTTCCTGTCACCAGCCTTTCCTCAGTATCCACAGGTGACACCACCCCTCTTCCTGTCACTAGCCCTTCCTCAGCATCCACAGGTCACGCCACCCCTCTTCATGTCACCAGCCCTTCCTCAGCATCCACAGGTCACGCCACCCCTCTTCCTGTCACCAGCCTTTCCTCAGCATCCACAGGTGACACCACGCCTCTTCCTGTCACTAGCCCTTCCTCAGCATCCACAGGTCACGCCACCCCTCTTCATGTCACCGACGCTTCCTCAGTATCCACAGGTGACACCACCCCTCTTCCTGTCACCAGCCCTTCCTCAGCATCCTCAGGTCACACCACCCCTCTTCCTGTCACCGACGCTTCCTCAGCATCCACAGGTGACACCACCCCTCTTCCTGTCACCGACACTTCCTCAGCATCCACAGGTCACGCCACCCATCTTCCTGTCACCGGCCTTTCCTCAGCTTCCACAGGTGACACCACCCGTCTTCCTGTCACCGACGTTTCCTCGGCATCCACAGGTCATGCCACCCCTCTTCCTGTCACCAGCACTTCCTCAGCATCCACAGGTGACACCACCCCTCTTCCTGGCACCGACACTTCCTCAGTATCCACAGGTCACACCACCCCTCTTCTTGTCACCGACGCTTCGTCAGTATCCACAGGTGACACCACCCGTCTTCCTGTCACCAGCCCTTCCTCAGCATCTACAGGTCACACCACCCCTCTACCTGTCACCGACACTCCCTCAGCATCCACAGGTGACACCACCCCTCTTCCTGTCACCAATGCTTCCTCATTATCCACACGTCACGCCACCTCTCTTCATGTCACCAGCCCTTCCTCAGCATCCACCGGTCACGCCACCCCTCTTCCTGTTACCGACACTTCCGCAGCATCCACAGGTCACGCCACCCCTCTTCCTGTCACCAGCACTTCCTCAGCATCCACAGGTGACACCACCCCTCTTCCTGTCACCGACACTTCCTCAGCATCCACAGGTCACGCCACCCCTCTTCCTGTCACCAACACTTCCTCAGTATCCACAGGTCACGCCACCCCTCTTCATGTCACCAGCCCTTCCTCAGCATCCACAGGTCACACCACCCCTCTTCCTGTCACCGACGCTTCGTCAGTGTCCACAGGTCACGCCACCTCTCTTCCTGTCACCGACGCTTCCTCAGTGTCCACAGGTCACGCCACCCCTCTTCCTGTCACCGACGCTTCCTCAGTGTCCACAGGTCACGCTACCCCTCTTCCTCTCACCAGCCTTTCCTCAGTATCCACAGGTGACACCACGCCTCTTCCTGTCACCGACACTTCCTCAGCATCCACAGGTCAGGCCACCCCTCTTCCTGTCACCAGCCTTTCCTCAGTATCCACAGGTGACACCACCCCTCTTCCTGTCACCGACACTTCCTCAGCATCCACAGGTCACGCCACCTCTCTTCCTGTCACCGACACTTCCTCAGCATCCACAGGTCACGCCACCCCTCTTCCTGTCACCGACACTTCCTCAATATCCACAGGTCACGCCACCCCTCTTCATGTCACCAGCCCTTCCTCAGCATCCACCGGTCACGCCACCCCGCTTCCTGTCACCGACACTTCCTCAGCATCCACAGGTCACGCCACCCCTCTTCCTGTCACCAGCCTTTCCTCAGTATCCACAGGTGACACCACGCCTCTTCCTGTCACTAGCCCTTCCTCAGCATCCACAGGTCACGCCACTCCTCTTCTTGTCACCGACGCTTCCTCAGCATCCACAGGTCAGGCCACCCCTCTTCCTGTCACCAGCCTTTCCTCAGTATCCACAGGTGACACCACGCCTCTTCCTGTCACTAGCCCTTCCTCAGCATCCACCGGTCATGCCACCTCTCTTCCTGTCACCGACACTTCCTCAGCATCCACAGGTGACACCACCTCTCTTCCTGTCACCGACACTTCCTCAGCATACACAGGTGACACCACCTCTCTTCCTGTCACCGACACTTCCTCATCATCCACAGGTGACACCACCCCTCTTCTTGTCACCGAGACTTCCTCAGCATCCACAGGTGACACCACCCCTGTGCCTGTCACCGACACTTCCTCAGTATCCACAGGTCACGCCACCCCTCTTCCTGTCACCGGCCTTTCCTCAGCTTCCACAGGTGACACCACCCGTCTTCCTGTCACCGACATTTCCTCGGCATCCACAGGTCAGGCCACCCCTCTTCCTGTCACCAACACTTCCTCAGTATCCACAGGTGACACCATGCCTCTTCCTGTCACTAGCCCTTCCTCAGCATCCACAGGTCACGCCACCCCTCTTCCTGTCACCAGCACTTCCTCAGCATCCACCGGTCACGCCACCCCTGTTCCTGTCACCAGCACTTCCTTAGCATCCACAGGTCACACCACCCCTCTTCCTGTCACCAGCCCTTCCTCAGCATCTACAGGTCACACCACCCCTCTTCCTGTCACCGACACTTCCTCAGCATCCACAGGTGACACCACCCCTCTTCCTGTCACCAATGCTTCCTCATTATCCACAGGACACACCACCCCTCTTCATGTCACCATCCCTTCCTCAGCATCCACAGGTGACACCAGCACTCTTCCTGTCACCGGCGCTTCCTCAGCATCCACCGGTCACGCCACCCCTCTTCCTGTCACCGACACTTCCTCAGTATCCACAGGTCACGCCACCCCTCTTCCTGTCACCAGCTTTTCCTCAGTATCCACAGGTGACACCACCCCTCTTCCTGTCACCGACGCTTCCTCGGCATCCACCGGTCACGCCACCCCTCTTCCTGTCACCGACACTTCCTCAGCATCCACAGGTGACACCACCCCTCTTCCTGTCACCGACGCTTCCTCGGCATCCACAGGTCAGGCCACCCCTCTTCCTGTCACCAGCCTTTCCTCAGTATCAACAGGTGACACCACGCCTCTTCCTGTCACCATCCCTTCCTCAGCATCCTCAGGTCACACCACCTCTCTTCCTGTCAGCGACACTTCCTCAGCATCCACAGGTCAGGCCACCCCTCTTCCTGTCACCAGCCTTTCCTCAGTATCCACAGGTGACACCACCCCTCTTCTTGTCACCGACGCTTCCTCAGTATCCACAGGTCACGCCACCCCTCTTCCTGTCACCGACACTTCCTCAGCATCCACAGGTGACACCACCCGTCTTCCTGTCACGGACACTTCCTCAGCATCCACAGGTCAGGCCACCCCTCTTCCTGTCACCAGCCTTTCCTCAGTATCCACAGGTGACACCACCCCTCTTCTTGTCACCAACACTTCCTCAGTATCCACAGGTCACGCCACCTCTCTTCCTGTCACCATCCCTTCCTCATCATCCTCAGGTCACACCACCCCTCTTCCTGTCACCAGCACTTCCTCAGTATCTACAGGTCACGTCACCCCTCTTCATGTCACCAGCCCTTCCTCATCATCCACAGGTCAGGCCACCCCTCTTCCTGTCACCAGCACTTCCTCAGTATCTACAGGTCACGTCACCCCTCTTCATGTCACCAGCCCTTCCTCAGCATCCACAGGTCACGCCACCCCTCTTCCTGTCACCAGCACTTCCTCAGCATCCACAGGTCACGCCACCCCTCTTCCTGTCACCGACGCTTCCTCAGTGTCCACAGGTCACGCCACGCCTCTTCCTGTCACCGACACTTCCTCAGCATCCACAGGTGACACCACCCCTCTTCCTGTCACCGACACTTCCTCAGCATCCACAGGTCAGGCCACCCCTCTTCCTGTCACCAGCCTTTCCTCAGTATCCACAGGTCACGCCACCCCTCTTGCTGTCAGCAGTGCTACCTCAGCTTCCACAGTATCCTCGGACTCCCCTCTGAAGATGGAAACATCAGGTAGCTGCCAACTGCCTCGCCTTTATGTCTCCAAACACCCCGCCTTGTCTTTTCACGTGTCCAGGAATGACAACACCGTCACTGAAGACAGACGGTGGGAGACGCACAGCCACATCACCACCCCCCACAACCTCCCAGACCATCATTTCCACCATTCCCAGCACTGCCATGCACACCCGCTCCACAGCTGCCCCCATCCCCATCCTGCCTGAGAGAGGTGAGGCCATACAGGTGAGGCCTGTGCCTTTTTGGACTTCCTGCTCTTCTCTGTCCTGGCCCAGGAGTTTCCCTCTTCCCCTATGGGGCAGACGCCGGGGACCTGGAGTTCGTCAGGAGGACCGTGGACTTCACCTCCCCACTCTTCAAGCCGGCGACTGGCTTCCCCCTTGGCTCCTCTCTCCGTGATTCCCTCTACGTGAGTCCGGGCTGCGGCCCGCGCAGCCTGAACTGAATGCTGACCACAAAACCCATGTGCTCAGTTCACAGACAATGGCCAGATCATCTTCCCAGAGTCAGACTACCAGATTTTCTCCTACCCCAACCCACTCCCAACAGGCTTCACAGGCCGGGACCCTGTGGCCCTGGTGGCTCCGTTCTGGGACGATGCTGACTTCTCCACTGGTCGGGGGACCACATTTTATCAGGTGAGCCTTTCAAAGCCTGGCAGTCAGGATCCTTGGCTTGTTTTCATCTGCCCTCCTTTCCTAGGAATACGAGACGTTCTATGGTGAACACAGCCTGCTAGTCCAGCAGGCCGAGTCTTGGATTAGAAAGATGACAAACAACGGGGGCTACAAGGCCAGGTGGGCCCTAAAGGTCACGTGGGTCAATGCCCACGCCTATCCTGCCCAGTGGACCCTCGGGGTGAGTAGACCCCTGGGCAGCTCCCAGGAGCTGCATCCCTGTGTTTTCTTCCACCCACCCCCAGAGCAACACCTACCAAGCCATCCTCTCCACGGACGGGAGCAGGTCCTATGCCCTGTTTCTCTACCAGAGCGGTGGGATGCAGTGGGACGTGGCCCAGCGCTCAGGCAACCCGGTGCTCATGGGCTTCTCTAGGTAGGATGGGAGGGGCTGTCAGCACTGAGCAGGCAGAGGCCTGAGAGTCTCTCCTTTCCTGCAGTGGAGATGGCTATTTCGAAAACAGCCCACTGATGTCCCAGCCAGTGTGGGAGAGGTATCGCCCTGATAGATTCCTGAATTCCAACTCAGGTAAAAGTGCCACCTTATCACACCTGAGCTGGATAAGCCCTTTCCCCCCCATCCCCGACCTCAGGCCTCCAAGGGCTGCAGTTCTACAGGCTACACCGGGAAGAAAGGCCCAACTACCGTCTCGAGTGCCTGCAGTGGCTGAAGAGCCAGCCTCGGTGGCCCAGCTGGGGCTGGAACCAGGTCTCCTGCCCTTGTTCCTGGCAGCAGGGACGACGGGACTTACGATTCCAACCCGTCAGCATAGGTGACACCTCCTTCCCGCCCCCCACAAGCCCACCTGGGCCTGAGTGGGACTGGACTTGTTTCAGGTCGCTGGGGCCTCGGCAGTAGGCAGCTGTGCAGCTTCACCTCTTGGCGAGGAGGCGTGTGCTGCAGCTACGGGCCCTGGGGAGAGTTTCGTGAAGGCTGGCACGTGCAGCGTCCTTGGCAGTTGGGTGCGTGAGTCCGTGATCTCAACCCCACCTTCCAACCTCCCCGACTCACTGCTGTTCTCCGCAGCCCAGGAACTGGAGCCACAGAGCTGGTGCTGCCGCTGGAATGACAAGCCCTACCTCTGTGCCCTGTACCAGCAGAGGCGGCCCCACGTGGGCTGTGCTACATACAGGCCCCCACAGCCCGGTGAGCGACAGGGCCCAGGCCCAGGAAGAGCCATGCTGAGGCAGCATCTCTTTTTTCCTTCCAGCCTGGATGTTCGGGGACCCCCACATCACCACCTTGGATGGTGTCAGTTACACCTTCAATGGGCTGGGGGACTTCCTGCTGGTCGGGGCCCAAGACGGGAACTCCTCCTTCCTGCTTCAGGGCCGCACCGCCCAGACTGGCTCAGCCCAGGCCACCAACTTCATCGCCTTTGCGGCTCAGTACCGCTCCAGCAGCCTGGGCCCCGTCACGGTGAGTGAGGGGTGCCGGGAACCTCCCTGCATTCGGGCTCAGGCCCCCTCCCATCTCCTTCCAGGTCCAATGGCTCCTTGAGCCTCACGACGCAATCCGTGTCCTGCTGGATAACCAGACTGTGACATTTCAGCCTGACCATGAAGACGGCGGAGGTAGGTTGGGGAGCGCCGGCCGCCCCCTCCCCGGCTTCCTCTCCGCTGCCTCCCGATGCTCCAGGCCAGGAGACGTTCAACGCCACCGGAGTCCTCCTGAGCCGCAACGGCTCTGAGGTCTCGGCCAGCTTCGACGGCTGGGCCACCGTCTCGGTGATCGCGCTCTCCAACATCCTCCACGCCTCCGCCAGCCTCCCGCCCGAGTACCAGAACCGCACGGAGGGGCTCCTGGGTGAGGGCGGCTCGGACCTGCCTCTGAGGCTCCAGGGTGGCCAACCTCCCACTCTGTCCCTCAGGGGTCTGGAATAACAATCCAGAGGACGACTTCAGGATGCCCAATGGCTCCACCATTCCCCCAGGGAGCCCTGAGGAGATGCTTTTCCACTTTGGAATGACCTGTGAGTCTGGGCAGGGTCCTGGGGCAGAGGGGTGCCTGGTACCACCGCGCTCTGTGTGTTACAGGGCAGATCAACGGGACAGGCCTCCTTGGCAAGAGGAATGACCAGCTGCCTTCCAACTTCACCCCTGTTTTCTACTCACAACTGCAAAAAAACAGCTCCTGGGCTGAACATTTGATCTCCAACTGTGACGGAGATAGCTCATGCATCTATGACACCCTGGCCCTGCGCAACGCAAGCATCGGACTTCACACGAGGGAAGTCAGTAAAAACTACGAGCAGGCGAACGCCACCCTCAGTAAGTGGCCCGAGGCCTGGGGAGGCCTTTTCCTCGGAACCCCCATTCCCTCTTTGTGTTTCAGATCAGTACCCGCCCTCCATCAATGGTGGTCGTGTGATTGAAGCCTACAAGGGGCAGACCACGCTGATTCAGTACACCAGCAATGCTGAGGATGCCAACTTCACGCTCAGAGACAGCTGCACCGACTTGGAGCTCTTTGGTAGGACTATTTGGCTGGCTGGGGAGAGTGGGAGCTCTCAACATTCTCATCTTCCCCGGGGCAGAGAATGGGACGTTGCTGTGGACACCCAAGTCGCTGGAGCCATTCACTCTGGAGATTCTAGCAAGAAGTGCCAAGATTGGCTTGGCATCTGCACTCCAGCCCAGGACTGTGGTCTGCCATTGCAATGCAGAGAGCCAGTGTTTGTACAATCAGACCAGCAGGGTGGGCAACTCCTCCCTGGAGGTGAGTGTTGGGAGGTGGGGGAGGAGTTTCTGCTGGCCGCCCGTGATCGGCAACCCTCCTCCAGGTGGCTGGCTGCAAGTGTGACGGGGGCACCTTCGGCCGCTACTGCGAGGGCTCCGAGGATGCCTGTGAGGAGCCGTGCTTCCCGAGTGTCCACTGCGTTCCTGGGAAGGGCTGCGAGGCCTGCCCTCCAAACCTGACTGGGGATGGGCGGCACTGTGCGGGTGAGCCGGGAACAGGGCCTGGAGCAGGCGCTCGCTGCTGCTGACCTCCCTACTCACTCTGCAGCTCTGGGGAGCTCTTTCCTGTGTCAGAACCAGTCCTGCCCTGTGAATTACTGCTACAATCAAGGCCACTGCTACATCTCCCAGACTCTGGGCTGTCAGCCCATGTGCACCTGCCCCCCAGCCTTCACTGACAGCCGCTGCTTCCTGGCTGGGAACAACTTCAGTCCAACTGTCAACCTAGGTACCGCCAGAGACCCCGCCCTCTCACCCCCGGGTGATGATACATTTGCTTCTCCCATCTCCAGAACTTCCCTTAAGAGTCATCCAGCTCTTGCTCAGTGAAGAGGAAAATGCCTCCATGGCAGAAGTCAACGCCTCGGTCAGTGCTGCAGGCCGCGCTCTGGGTGGGAGCCCCCACCCCCATCTGCCATCCTCTAACCTAGGTGGCATACAGACTGGGGACCCTGGACATGCGGGCCTTTCTCCGCAACAGCCAAGTGGAACGAATGTAAGTGGGACTGTGTCCCCCTAAGCCCCCAGCCACCCCCCCTCACCGTTGCCCTCCCACACAGCGATTCTGCAGCACCGGCCTCGGGAAGCCCCATCCAACACTGGATGGTCATCTCGGAGTTCCAGTACCGCCCTCGGGGCCCGGTCATTGACTTCCTGAACAACCAGCTGCTGGCCGCGGTGGTGGAGGCGTTCTTATACCACGTTCCACGGAGGAGTGAGGAGCCCAGGAACGACGTGGTCTTCCAGCCCATCTCCGGGGAAGACGTGCGCGATGTGACAGCCCGTGAGTCCGTCCATTCCGGGGACACTATGGGGCTTTCTGTGTTAATCTGTGTCCTTCCCGACAGTGAACGTGAGCACGCTGAAGGCTTACTTCAGATGCGATGGCTACAAGGGCTACGACCTGGTCTACAGCCCCCAGAGCGGCTTCACCTGCGTGTCCCCGTGCAGTAGGGGCTACTGTGACCATGGAGGCCAGTGCCAGCACCTGCCCAGTGGGCCCCGCTGCAGGTGCATAGGGCTGTGGCCAGGAGGTGGAGGACCTGACCGCCTGTCTGTCTCTCTTGGTCACCAGCTGTGTGTCCTTCTCCATCTACACGGCCTGGGGCGAGCACTGTGAGCACCTGAGCATGAAACTCGACGCGTTCTTCGGCATCTTCTTTGGGGCCCTGGGCGGCCTCTTGCTGCTGGGGGTCGGGACGTTCGTGGTCCTGCGCTTCTGGGGTTGCTCCGGGGCCAGGTTCTCCTATTTCCTGAACTCAGCTGAGGCCTTGCCTTGAAGGGGCAGCTGTGGCCTAGGCTACCTCAAGACTCACCTCATCCTTACCGCACATTTAAGGCGCCATTGCTTTTGGGAGACTGGAAAAGGGAAGGTGACTGAAGGCTGTCAGGATTCTTCAAGGAGAATGAATACTGGGAATCAAGACAAGACTATACCTTATCCATAGGCGCAGGTGCACAGGGGGAGGCCATAAAGATCAAACATGCATGGATGGGTCCTCACGCAGACACACCCACAGAAGGACACTAGCCTGTGCACGCGCGCGTGCACACACACACACACACACACGAGTTCATAATGTGGTGATGGCCCTAAGTTAAGCAAAATGCTTCTGCACACAAAACTCTCTGGTTTACTTCAAATTAACTCTATTTAAATAAAGTCTCTCTGACTTTTTGTGTCTCCAAAACCAGGAATTCCATTCTTGATTTTCTTCTGGTG